TGGTGATTCCACACTAGTCTACCTCTCTGGCTGTAACCCACTCTCCCCTTGCTCACCTCACTCAGCCACCCTGGGGGCCAGTTCCAGCTTCAGAACCATGCATCGGCCGACCCCTCTGTCAGCAATGCTCTTGCTTCAGCCCTGGAATCGTTTTTGTCCTCCAAGTATCCAATATCACAAGCGGCCCGGAGACCACCCTAGGTATAGCAGTCCTAGACCCCTTTCTTTTTCTTTTCTTTTTTTTGGAGACGGCATCTAGCTCTGTTGCCCAGGCTGGAGTGCAGTGGCTCTAACTCGGCTTACTGTAACTTCCACCTCCCGGGTCCAAGCAATTCTGCCTCAGCCTCCCGAGTAGCTAGGACTACAGGTGAGGGCCACCATGCCCAGCTAATTTTTGTATTTTTAGTAGAGACGGGGTTTTATCATCTTGGCCAGGCTGGTCTTGAACTCCCGACCTCGTGATTCACCTGCCTCGGCCTCCCAAAGTGCTGGGATTACAGGCGTGAGCCACAGGCACCCAGCCGACATTCTCTTGTTTTTTTCGTTTGTTGTATATAACCTACCCCCACCTCCACCCCATGCAAAGTCCACGAGGACGATAGACTTTGTCTTGTTCCCTGTTGCATCCTGGCCCTAGGGCCTAGCCCACAACCTGGGACATTTCCTGACAAGGGGCCCTGGTTTCTCTGAGGTGCCACCTGAGGTCCGGGAGGTCAGCTGACTTTCCCAAAGGTGGATTCCAAGGACACTGCATTCTTCGCACTCCCCGAGGGGCGTCTAGACACTCCTGGGACCCAGAATTATTAGCTAACTGGGCTCCTGAGTCCGGTGAGAGCTCAGAGTCTAGAAGCAACTTTCCCTGCCTGGAGAGGTGAACCCAGCAAGGCGTTGGGGAGAGGCGTGGGCGAGGGAGTGGGCGCGGGTGGGCGGGGCCGTCCGGGGGCCTCGTTGCCCGAGCCAATGGGGCGCCGCGGCGCGGGGAGGCCGGGCCGCCGGGCGGGGGCGCTCGCGCGCGTTGAGGGGCAGAGGCTGAGCTCCCGGGACCCGGAGCGGATCGACTGGCGGGCGCCGCGCCGAGGCACCACCGGGCGCCGAGTTCCTGGCGGCTCGCACGGTAAGCGGCGCGGCGCCGCAAAGTAGACTTTGTGGGGTTTCTGACAGCCGGGAGACCCCACCTCGAGCGGGGGCTGCTGGTGCGTTCTCGCGTCGGGCTGCGTCCCCTGGAGCTCCGGCTCTGTGTCCGCGGGATGCGGGCGCACGGAGGGGCAGGGAGGGAGGCAAGGAGCCGCGCACCACGGTGTCTCCCCAGGCTGCCGCTGCCGGGGCCCTGGGCCGGTCCCTGGGACAGACAGATCGGCGTGCGGGGGCCGTCTGCCGGGCCCGGGAGCCGGGGGCGCGCAAGACTGTGGATCCTAAGACTGCCTCCACCCAGCGCCCGGCCCGGGGAAGAGCTTGCGGGAAACCAGGAACCGCAGCGGCCGGACCTCTGCTCTGCGCCGGCTCCTAGGACCTGCCTTAGGTCCCCAGACCCCTCATGACCTGTTGCCTTGGGTTTGGGAGGTCAGGTTTGTCATGCCATTTCCGATTTCCAGTCATCCTGGGGGCAGGATGAAATTTCAGAGTGGTTTCCTGGCCAAGCTAGAAGCAGAGAATAGCTATGGATACAGCACCTCGTGTATCTATCCAGCACTTACTTGGCTTTTTCTGAGTGCCAGGAACTGTGCCAAGCCCTAGCAGCATGAAGAATGGCCTTTGGGGAGCTTCTGGGGCTAAGAGGGACAGTAGGAGGAGCAATTGCAGTGCAGGGTAGTGCGGAAGACTCGAGATGGAGAAGAGGACGGTGAGGAAGCCAGGAAGGTTTCAGAGAGGAGGTGAGCATTGACTGGAAGTCGGAGGTTTTGCCAGGCTGAAAAGTGTGTTGGGACTGTGAGTTGATAGGGAGCAGGAATTCCAGGTGGGTTTTCTTGTGTAAAGGTAAAGAAACTGAAAAGGTCCGGTGTCCTGACCTAGCACATCAGATAATTCTACAGCAGATAATGGAGTAGGACCGGGTCTTGCTGTAGGTAGGAAATGAGCTCTCGACATGGCAGGAAGCTAAAACCTGCACAGACCTTAAAGTGCAGCCTTAGAATATTTAGAATTTTATCCTGGAATGAAGGAGGGCCGTGGAAGAATTCTGATCAGTGATCAGGTCCCTCTGGCAGCTCTGGGGACAATGGATGGAGGCCGGAGCATCAGAAAGCTGGTAAGTTGTAGTTGTTTTCTGGTCCTTGGCTGTTCCACTTATGTATTTGTTGGCTTATTTCCAGCAGGTAAATAAAGGCAGCTAAAGCTGACTGCTGGTTGCGCAAAATCCCCCTGGCTCTTCTGGCTAAAGTCCTACCACTCCCTGTACCTGGCAGCAGCCTGTCTTCTGGGCCTCACCTACACACGTCTGGGTAGGAGCCAGTCATCTCCATCCATCCACAGCCATGAATTTCCTCCGGCGACGTCTCTCTGACAGCAGCTTCATGGCCAACCTGCCTAATGGCTATATGACGGACCTGCAACGCCCAGATAGCTCCACCAGCTCACCTGCTTCCCCCGCCATGGAGAGGAGGCACCCCCAGCCCCTGGCTGCCTCCTTCTCCTCTCCAGGATCCAGCCTTTTTAGCTCCCTCTCCAGTGCCATGAAGCAGGCCCCTCAGGCCACCTCAGGACTGATGGAGCCTCCAGGTCCCTCCACGCCCATTGTTCAAAGACCCAGGATCCTGTTGGTGATCGATGATGCCCATACAGACTGGTAAGTAGGAATTTGCAAGTGCTACCACCTTCTCCTTACTCAGCTGATTTCTTCCCCTTTACAGGTCGAAGTATTTCCATGGGAAGAAGGTGAATGGAGAGATTGAGATCCGAGTGGAGCAGGTAGGTGGGAGCTGTGTCTTTAGCACTGTCAATGAATCCTTTTTTGCTTTGCTTTATTCTTCAGGCTGAATTCTCAGAGTTGAACCTAGCTGCCTATGTGACCGGGGGCTGCATGGTGGACATGCAGGTCGTGAGAAATGGGACCAAAGTGGTGAGGTAAGTAGGATTAAAATATGCAGAACCTTCTGCAGTGTGGTAACACTGCTGTTGGCTTTCTCAGCAGATCCTTCAAGCCAGACTTCATCCTGGTCCGCCAGCATGCCTACAGCATGGCCCTGGGGGAAGACTACCGCAGCCTGGTCATCGGCCTGCAGTATGGAGGGCTGCCTGCTGTCAACTCTCTCTACTCCGTCTACAACTTCTGCAGCAAGCCCTGGGTGGTAGGTGACAGGGCAGGCTGACCTGGAGGGATGTTGATCAATGTTCTCTCCTCTTCTATCCTAGTTCTCTCAGCTCATTAAGATCTTCCATTCCCTGGGTCCTGAGAAGTTCCCGCTTGTGGAGCAAACATTTTTCCCCAACCATAAGCCAATGGTGAGTGCCCTTTTTTACTCTGTTTCTTTGCATGTTAAGAGTGACTTCTTCTTGTCTCTTTCAGGTCACAGCCCCACACTTCCCGGTGGTAGTCAAGCTGGGACATGCCCACGCTGGAATGGGAAAGGTATGAGAAACAGCCCTTCCACTCACAGTGGAGTGGCACTCATCCCCCTCATCCTCCCACACAGATCAAAGTGGAAAACCAGCTTGACTTCCAGGACATCACCAGCGTGGTCGCCATGGCCAAAACCTACGCCACCACCGAGGCCTTCATCGACTCCAAGTACGACATCCGCATCCAGAAAATTGGATCCAACTACAAGGCTTACATGTGAGTCTCTGGGGCAGGGGCTGGGGGAGTGTATTCCCTCAATGTGTTGTTTGTTCTGGTACAGGAGAACCTCCATCTCTGGGAACTGGAAGGCCAACACAGGCTCTGCCATGCTGGAGCAGGTGGCCATGACAGAGAGGTAAGAGACAAAGGAGGTGTAGGGAGAGGCACCCACTTCACTGTCTGTCCATCTGTCCCTGCAGGTACAGGCTGTGGGTGGACAGCTGCTCGGAAATGTTTGGCGGCCTGGACATCTGTGCCGTCAAGGCTGTCCACAGCAAGGATGGCAGAGATTACATCATCGAGGTGAGGGATGAAGCAGGGAGTCCTCCTGGCTGGGGGTCCCTCAGCTCTCCCTTCCTCCCCACAGGTAATGGACAGCTCAATGCCGCTGATTGGAGAGCATGTGGAAGAGGACAGACAGCTGATGGCCGACCTTGTTGTCTCCAAAATGAGCCAGCTCCCGATGCCAGGAGGCACAGCGCCCTCCCCCCTCAGACCTTGGGTAAGACCCTCACGATCAAAGGAGACTTTATATACCAACAGGCTTCTTTTCTCTTCTGCTCTAGGCTCCACAGATTAAATCAGCGAAATCCCCAGGGCAAGCCCAGCTGGGGCCTCAGCTAGGCCAGCCCCAGCCACGCCCACCTCCGCAAGGTATGACCCAGGACGAGCCACTGCAAGAAAGCTGAACTGAACCTTTTTTTTTCTGGCCCCTTAGGAGGCCCTCGCCAAGCTCAGTCTCCTCAGCCCCAGAGATCTGGAAGCCCCTCCCAACAGAGGCTCTCCCCACAAGGCCAGCAGCCCCTGAGCCCCCAGTCCGGATCTCCACAGCAGCAAAGGTCACCAGGCTCTCCGCAGCTATCCCGGGCATCCAGTGGCAGCTCCCCAAACCAGGCCTCCAAGCCAGGTGCCACCCTCGCCTCACAGCCCCGGCCCCCTGTGCAGGGCCGTAGTACCTCCCAGCAGGGTGAAGAGTCCAAGAAGCCAGCACCACCCCATCCGCATCTCAAGTAAGTGCTTTGGGAATTGGAAAAGGTATAGGTCTTCCTCAACCCCCTTGCCTTTCTGTTTCAGCAAATCTCAGTCCCTGACTAACAGCCTCAGCACATCCGACACCTCCCAGCGTGGGACCCCAAGTGAAGACGAGGCCAAGGCTGAAACCATCCGCAACCTGAGGAAGTCTTTTGCCAGCCTGTTCTCTGACTAACGCCATCCAGGCTGGGAGGGGAAGAGTGCTCTGCTACACTCGTCCCCCTCCTGCCTCATCTTCCTTCTCAGCCTTGGTTCCTGATGGGAACAGAATGGAGGGCCTGAGAACATACTTTCTAAATGCCTTTGACCCAGGAACCGATTATCTATATTTGTTCCCATTTTCCTTCACCGTGACATTCCAGCATTGTCTGACTGTGAGGTGGGCCTTTGAGAGCCTCCAGGTTCCTCAAAACAGGCCTGAGCGATGGGCATCACACCCTCTGCCTACCCACGTGCCTGCTTACCTGCCAGATAACCAAGTGAGATGTCTGCGAGTGGCTAGTTTTCACATTCTTACTAGTGTTTGGCTCACCTTTGGGCAAAGGCCCCCTCTAGGCCTTGCCCCACCTCCATCAAACGCAGACACTGTAGTCAGACCTCAGCAATATAGGAGGCAATAATCTTTTAACAGTGTTTTGCAAACAAACAAAAAGAGAAAAATCCCAGCCAGGGGAACTCGCCACCTGCCCACGCTAGTTCCATCCACGCTCAAGACCCGCCCTTAGACCAGGCAGGCAAAGGCCCCCATCACACTCGGCCACTAGTGGGGTCCTGAGGCCAAGAAAGAAACCAGACCCTGTATGACAAGTGGGGTCTTTCAGAACACGACAGAAACAGGGGGGCCCTTGTAATGCCACTCATACTCAGAGCATTATTCTTATTTGGACAGCCAAGGGCAGATCACAGGTTATTGTAGGAATAAAGACTAGTTTACAAAGGAGAAAGAGGCCCTGGACTTCCCAAGGAAAGGGTCAGGTTAGGGCTCCTGTACCCATTCTGTTCCACCACTGTTTGATCTCTCTGGCCTCCCACCAGGAATGCCGTTTCCTTTTTATGGATCTGTTGGGAACCAGAGAGAATCAACAGATCAATGACATAGGATCCGAAGTGCAATGATAGTCACTTCTAGTTTGGCATTTCACAAACTCTGTACAGCAAGGTATTGGTAGGTTACTCAATTTCAAAAGGGCCCCATGGCCAAATATGTTTAGGAACCGCTGTTTGTATTTCTTTTTTTGGAGACGCATTGTATATAATATATGTCAAAGGCTTTCGGAATTCCTGCAGGAAAGAAATCAGCTTTGTTAAATCCAAACTGATGATTTGACTCAATAAGTTAGTTGCAGAGCTGGAAAAAGTAGTCTAACTCCCTTCCCAGTGCTCTTTCCCCTATACCAGTCTGCCTCTCATGCTTAGACAGCGTTCAGCGGTGATCCAAATCACCAAGCACCTGGTGCTGGAAACATTGTAGGTGCCAGAAGCAGCCTCCTGGTCCCAAAGAGAGCCCAAGATATTAGAACATAGCCATGTTAGCCCCTTGCCTCCCACTTCGCAACATGAGACATGTCTTCCTTTTGCTGTCCACAGGGAAGGGAGAGAGGGAGGTAAAAATGGAAGTGGCTTTGGCCTGGAGCAGCTTCTAGTTATGCCCAAGCAATGTAGATTGTTTGGTAATCAGCCAAGATCCATCCAGGTTCCCAGGAGCATAAAAGCAATCATCTCCTTTTTGGTCCTTCAAAACCAAACTGGAGTGGTGACGTCAGGGCCAGAGACCCTCTCCTTCTGTGGGCATTGGATCACTTAGAACTCTCAACCTCAGAAAAGCCTGCCTTCAAGCTGGCTTTTGACGGGCTATTGGCTGGAGACTGGGTCAGTATTGAAAGTGCTAGCTGTGCACCTGGCTGCCAGAAAGCCACTTGGCCTTTAGGACAGTCCTCTTCACATTGCCCTCTTCCCTCACTCATGATCAGGTCTGGATTTAAGAGCAAGAGACCCCAGGATAATTCAGAAGTCCTCTCTCTCCTCCTGTTCAAGACTCTTGGTCTGGGATTCAATAATAAGTAGCAGACCTGACATAAGAAAGATCAGATAGGTCCAATTGCCAGTGACTATTGGGAGCCATAATTTGGCAGCTGGAGACTGGTAGGCTCAGGCCTGATTAACACTGGCTAGGATCAGCAGCAAATAAAATAGCCATTGTGTGAGGTGAGAGGTGAAGAGGTGAAGGCCTGGTACTCTTTCTAGCGCCCAAAAAGCCCACCACCCTTACTCTGTCTCCATGCTCGGCTGAGTTCCATGTTATAGGACAGTCCCTGCATGTCTGGCATGTCTGGAGCTCACTCTGCCCAGTAACACATCTCCCTTCTTTTTGCTCAGCCTGTGCAATGCAACAGAACTAGTCTGGCCAGGAGCTGGCAGAATCCTATCCAGAGGCAGCTGAGATGATGCAGTGGGCAGTCAGACACATGAAGCTGCTGCTTTGCAGGCATCATTGTCGACACATTCTTCTAGACCCCCAAGGTGGGTGGAGGTGGGGGTCCTGGGGTCAATATCCCACAGTCATGCTTGGGGGAGGTCAGGTGATGGCAAGGAATAGATCAGACCATTTATAATCCGGTAGAACTTTGCTTCATCCTCCTGCTGCTGCTCACTTAATTCTTTCACCACTCCCTTGGAATTTCTGAAGAAAGCCAAGTGGGGCATAGGGAAAAGAGACGGGAGGTGAAATTCAAAATATCAGATGTGGGTACCTTTTAAAGTTATTCTGTTAAAAGAAATCTAACAGAAGAGAGTATAAATATTGATTAACATAAGGTTTGATGATTAGCCAGTGATTCTAGGAGTCCCCTTACACACACACACACACACACACACACACACACGCCTGGACAATAACTTGGAATTGACAAATGCACATCCTAAAATCCTGTCACCTCGCTATGAGTTCATAGTTCTCTGATAACCGGCTTCAAGAGGAGAATGGCTTCCCCACTTGCCCCCAAGAAGATAGGGATCACTAGTATAAGTCACACGATGAAAGAACCAGAATACCAGCCTCTCAGACTGGAAGGTTCCTGGGCCCTTCCCCCTTCTTTCCTGACAAGGGCAGGTGAGGTTCCCCCATTAGAAGGATCTGGGGCACTGCTTATAAGAGCAGCCTGTTACAAGATTCAAGCACAGAGAGCTATAGGAGTTGAAGTTTGGTTTCTTCCACTTAAAAAAATATATATCCACCCTCCTTACTCAGGGGTAGACCTTTCAAATATTAATAAATAATGCTGTGTGACATCCTGAATAAACGGGTAAGAGAAAACTTGTAGGGCAGGGTGTAACCATGAGGTCCTCAAGTTTCAGGAGATTAAGAACACAGGAAACCCCTGTGGCAATCGTCCCTCTTCAACAATCTCACCCAGTTTTCACTTAGTAATAAAAGACAGCTCAAAACATACAACTGAATGGTAATAGGCTGGACAAAGTTTCTCAACCTGTGGGCCACGGCCATGGGCAGAGCTAGTTACAAAGGCAGATGAAGCTTCATGTCGGACTAAAGGAGTCCGAATTTCTGGTCACAGGACCCAGAACCTGCATCTTTGTCAATCTCCCCACTTTGAATGCACTTTGATGTGAGACCAGCAAACCTGAGCTGGGCTCTGTGGGAAAGCCACTGCATGAGAAACAGTACTGCTACGGGTGTGCTGCAGTCTCCAACGCAGCTACGAACCCACTCCTTTAGTGAGTGAAACTAGTGGCCCCGTGAACAATGACCACATGGCCTAAATTCTCCCATATTCCTATATTCTGTCCTTTGGCCTCAGACACACCTCAGCATCCAAAGGATATCTCCCAGATACTCCAGTATCTGTGTACAACAGCCGCAGAACCTCCTTCCAAGCTCCAAATCAGGCCAGGCATCCTGATTTTTATAACCATACTCATATATCCAGATCCATGACATAACACTAGTTTATAGCCAACACATTTAAATAATTTCCCCACTGGGGCCAGGCGCAGTGGCTCACATCAGTAATCCCAGCACTTTGGGAGGCCGAGGTGGGCGGATGACTAGGTCAGGAGATCGAGACCATCCTGGCTAACACGGTGAAACCCCATCTCTACTAAAAATATAAAAAATTAGCCGGGCGTGGTAGCGGGCGCCTGTAGTCCCAGCTACTAGGGAGGCTGAGGCAGGAGAATGGCGTGAACCCGGGAGGCGGAGCTTGCAGTGAGCCGAGATCGCACCACTGCACTCCAGCCTGGGCAACAGAGTGAGACTCTGTCTCAAAATAATAATAATAATAATAATAATACTTTCCCCATTGGTCTGTGTATGAACATAGGAACCAAGGACACATAGGTCTCATGGCGACCCTAAAATAGTCTGTTCTGTCACATAGACTAGTACCTGTTCCTTCCAAACATGTAACCTTTAATAATTGTGACATTTTGAAATGGGAAAGGGCAAAAAGGAGGGAGAGGGGAGTCATGCTGTATAGACTCTAAAATGTTATGTTTGTTGTTTTTCTTGCTTTGTTTCACAACTTTGAGCCAGAGAGAGGCTAGCATTTTCCCTCCAAGCTGACTCGGGGAAGCTGAAACACAACAAAGACCTATTTGATTTGTTCACAATGAACAGGGATTTAAAAACGCAGCCTTAGCGGACAGCTCTACCAGCCACAGAAAAGTTCTTCCAGATCTTCCTCCCGTCAGCGCGATAAAATGGTACCGTACTTTGGTTAAATGTAAAATCAGCTTTCCAGGAACAGTGGCATATCCTTTCTCTTCCATCAGTTCCCTAGATTCTCTTCATTACTACATTCTCTAGCCTAACATTCCGTCCCTGCTGAATTAACTAATATTCAGATACATTCAAGATAGAACTAACACTCAATTCTATCTTTCCAAAATTTAAGGGGATGATAGGTCTTCACTCACATGGTAACAAACACAGCAGCAAACCCCATAAAACTGAACATCAACTGCCTTCTGGAAGTTCTCATCTGGCAAGCTAGTGCAGGTATCTTGTGCATGGGTCAAGAGAGTGAAGCTCAGAGCACATTGCTTGGCACCCAGCAGGTGTTCAGGACATGTTTTAGCTCAGCCCTCCTAGAAAACTATGAAATAAAATCCAAACAAAAGTATTAAGATTGAAGTAAAAAGATGTTTTTCTAAGAGTATCAATATATGGAAGTCACTTGCCCAGGAACAGAATCAAACAAACCAAAACCCAGTAAAATGAGATAGAGAAAAGAAGCGGAAGAAGATCAATGGCAGGTTTTCAACCTCAAAAAGACCTCTTCCAAACTGAATCTGAAGAGGAATGGGAGGAGGCAGAATGAGAACATGAGACCTCTCCTTGGGGCCCCTTTCATGCGCGTCTGTGTGAAGAGACCACTAAACAGGCTTTGTGTGAGCAACATGGCTGTTTATTTCACCTGGGTGCAGGCCGGATGAGTCCGAAAAGAGAGTCAGCAAAGGGAGTAGGGATGGGGCCGTTTTATAGGATTTGGGAAGGTAATGGAAAATTACATGCAAAGGGGGTTGTTCTCTGGTGGGCAGGGGCGGGGGTCACAAGGTGCTCAGTGCGGGAGCTTCTGAGCCAGAAGAAGGAAATTTACAGGGTTAATCACTCAGTTAAGGTGGGGCAGGAACAAATCACAATGGTGGAATGTCATCAGTTAAGGCGGGGCAGGGCCTTTTCACTTCTTTTGTGATTCTTCAGTTACTTCAGGCCATCTGGGCGTATACGCGCAAGTCACAGGGGATGCGATGGCTTGGCTTGGGCTCAGAGGCCTGACATTCCTGCCTTCTTATATTAATAAGAAAAATAAAACAAAATAGTGTTGAAGTGTTGGGGCGACGAAAATTTTTGGGGGGTGGTATGGAGAGAGAATGGGCGATGTTTCTCAGGGCTGCTTCGAGTGGGATTAGGGGCGGCGTGGGAACCTAGAGTGGGAGAGATTAAGCTGAAGGGAGGTCTCGTGGTAAGGGGTGATATTGTGGGGATGTTAGAAGAAACATTTGTTGTGTAGAATGATTGGTGACGGCCTGGATATGGTTTTGTATGAATTGAAAAACTAAA